CTGTTACCCTGCCTCCTGGGTCAGAGGTCAGACACAGGGTCAGGGGGACACTCCCATCCGGTCTCAAGAGAACCACTCCCTGAGGCCCCAGACATCTGGAGCCACAGAGGGTTTGGAAGGGTAGATTCCAGGCAGCCTTTTGTCCTGCTGCACCAGGCAGGCCAGCCCCCTGCCCTCCCCAACGAAGAGGAGCCAGCCTGGGGATGTGTGCCCCGCCGACGGGGGGCTGGGGCAGGGCAAGGCTCTGGTGCCCTGGGACACTTGCTCTTTTCAGCTGCAGACGCCCTTGCACTTGGCCTTCCCTCGGGCGGTGCCATCCCACGCGGAGCCACGTCCAGGGCTACACGGTGCGTGGGCCGAGGCTCCGGCATCAGCGTTTCGGGCTGTTCTTATGCTTGTGGTGGCCACAGGCCTCTTCCTGCTGCACCTGCCCCGCCTTGGGGACAGGCCTGAGCCCCAAGCCCGCTGCCTGGTTTCAGGGATGGGGTCTCTGGGAATGCAGTCCTGCCGGGTTGGGCCCCACTCCAACAGGGGCAGCAGAGCAGAGGAGGCCGGGCTGTGCTGGGCGTCCTGCAGACCCCTGTGCCCCTGAAACAGCCATGGAGGGGGGAAGGAACCTCGGAGCGGAGTGAAGCCCTCGGCCGCACGTGACCGTTGCCAGCCTGGACCTGGCCCGGGGGACCCAGGCTGTGGTCAGCCACGCTCTGCGGGGAGGGCCCGTGCCTGCCACCCCCATGGCATAGGAGCCTGGGGTCCAGAGGGCGCCAGGGACAAAAGCTGGGATCTGCTGGCCCTGCCCCCACCCTACTGAGGGTCGTCAAGGAGATTGATCTCAGCCCAGGGGTGGACGAAGGGGTTCAGGTTACAGGGTCCCCTCCCCTCCCCCTCTCCAGCCAGAGCCAGCCCTTCCCCGCCCCGGTGACCCTCATGGCCAGTGGCTCTGTGCTCATGGGCCTCTGGCCCCTCCCCAACCTCCTCCCCTCTGCCCTGTGCTGACCAGGGCCTGGGAGCCCCCGCACGGTTCAGACAGAGGGGCCAGGCTGAAGCTGGAGAGGAACCAGCGTCACACAGACGGCCTCTGAGAACTTGGAGACCCCGTTACCCACCCAGCAGGGGTGTCAGGACAAGCATCTGCTGCAGGCTTCAGCCTCAGGGGCAAAAGGGAGCCCCGGGGTCCTGGTGGGGGCACCGACCACAGGCCCGGAGGGTGGATGCCTGCAGGAAGCTGGGCTCTGTGGAGCCCGAGGAGGGGCTGGTGGCCACACCCCCCGGCCCCCTGGCTCGGCGGCCCTCATGCCCGCCCTACGTCCACTCCTGCCGCTCCTGCTCCTCCTCCGGCTGACCTCGGGGGCTGGCTTGCTGCCAGGGCTGGGGAGCCACCCGGGCGTGTGCCCCAACCAGCTCAGCCCCAACCTGTGGGTGGACGCCCAGAGCACCTGTGAGCGCGAGTGTAGCAGGGACCAGGTGAGTGTGGTCGGGCCGGGGTCCTGGGGCTCGGGGCTCCCACCTAAGTGTCCCCCATCCCCAGGACTGTGCGGCTGCTGAGAAGTGCTGCATCAACGTGTGTGGACTGCACAGCTGCGTGGCAGCACGCTTCCCCGGCAGCCCAGCTGCGCCGACGACAGCGGCCTCCTGCGAGGGCTTTGTGTGCCCACAGCAGGGCTCGGACTGCGACATCTGGGACGGGCAGCCCGTGTGCCGCTGCCGCGACCGCTGTGAGAAGGAGCCCAGCTTCACCTGCGCCTCGGACGGCCTCACCTACTACAACCGCTGCTATATGGACGCCGAGGCCTGCCTGCGGGGCCTGCACCTCCACATCGTGCCCTGCAAGCACGTGCTCAGCTGGCCGCCCAGCAGCCCGGGGCCGCCGGAGACCACTGCCCGCCCCACACCTGGGGCCGCGCCCGTGCCTCCTGCCCTGTACAGCAGCCCCTCCCCACAGGCGGTGCAGGTTGGGGGTACGGCCAGCCTCCACTGCGACGTCAGCGGCCGCCCGCCGCCTGCTGTGACCTGGGAGAAGCAGAGTCACCAGCGAGAGAACCTGATCATGCGCCCTGATCAGATGTATGGCAACGTGGTGGTCACCAGCATCGGGCAGCTGGTGCTCTACAACGCGCGGCCCGAAGACGCCGGCCTGTACACCTGCACCGCGCGCAACGCTGCTGGGCTGCTGCGGGCTGACTTCCCACTCTCTGTGGTCCAGCGAGAGCCGGCCAGGGACGCAGCCCCCAGCATCCCAGCCCCGGCCGAGTGCCTGCCGGATGTGCAGGCCTGCACGGGCCCCACTTCCCCACACCTTGTCCTCTGGCACTACGACCCGCAGCGGGGCGGCTGCATGACCTTCCCGGCCCGTGGCTGTGATGGGGCGGCCCGCGGCTTTGAGACCTACGAGGCATGCCAGCAGGCCTGTGCCCGCGGCCCCGGCGACGCCTGCGTGCTGCCTGCCGTGCAGGGCCCCTGCCGGGGCTGGGAGCCGCGCTGGGCCTACAGCCCGCTGCTGCAGCAGTGCCATCCCTTCGTGTACGGTGGCTGCGAGGGCAACGGCAACAACTTCCACAGCCGCGAGAGCTGCGAGGATGCCTGCCCCGTGCCGCGCACACCGCCCTGCCGCGCCTGCCGCCTCCGGAGCAAGCTGGCGCTGAGCCTGTGCCGCAGCGACTTCGCCATCGTGGGGCGGCTCACGGAGGTGCTGGAGGAGCCCGAGGCCGCCGGCGGCATCGCCCGCGTGGCGCTCGAGGACGTGCTCAAGGATGACAAGATGGGCCTCAAGTTCTTGGGCACCAAGTACCTGGAGGTGACGCTGAGTGGCATGGACTGGGCCTGCCCCTGCCCCAACATGACGGCGGGCGACGGGCCGCTGGTCATCATGGGTGAGGTGCGCGATGGCGTGGCCGTGCTGGACGCCGGCAGCTACGTCCGCGCCGCCAGCGAGAAGCGCGTCAAGAAGATCTTGGAGCTGCTGGAGAAGCAGGCCTGCGAGCTGCTCAACCGCTTCCAGGACTAGCCCCCGCAGGGGCCTGCGCCACCCCGTCCTGGTGAATAAACGCACTCCCTGTGCCTCAGACCTCCTGGCTTGCTGCTGCTGGTCGGGCGACC